TGCCTAAATTTTGTATTTTTAGTAGAGACGGAGTTTCACCATGTTGGTCAGGCTGGTCTCGAACTCCTGACCTCGTGATCTATCCAGCTCAGCCTCTCAAAGTGCTGGGATTACAGGCATGAGCCACCATACCCAGCCGAGGTCTGAATTTTAGTGCTTGTGTGGATATTGCTGTGGCACATAATGAAATATTTTTGAATTGTTTTCTCTCTTTTTTCACTTTAGCTTTTTGTAATGAGCTTTACCAAATTGTTTTAGGGCGGGCTGTGTGGCTCAGGCGTTATCCTAGCACTTTGGGAGGTCGAGATGGGCGGATCACCAGGTGAAGAGATCGAGACCACCCTGGCCAACATGGTGAAACCCCGTCTTTACTAAAAATACAAAAATTAGCCGGGCGGGGTGGCGCGCGCCTGTCATCCCAGCTACTCAGGAGGCTGAGGCAGGAGAATCCCTTGAACCCGGGAGGCAGAGTTTGCAGTGAGCCAAGATCACGCCACTGCACTCCAGCCTGGTGACAGAGCGAGACTCCATCTCAAAAAAAAAAAAAAAAAAACAACCCAAAAAACAAAAAAAAGTCGTAATTTGGGACTAACTAGTTTTATTAGGTTTCTGCCTACTGTTAATTGCTTCAGATTTTCTAAATTCTTTTGGTCCCCTTTGTGTTTGTGAAGGTGAATGGGCAGTAGTCAGGCGTGTTAGATCAGGCCCCACCAGCCCGGTGGAAGCAACGTTTGCGTGTGGCCGGCCGCCCCTTGAAATCCGGCCTTCGCGCTCCAGCGAAGCCCCCGGGACACGGGACCGAGGGCCCAGCACTCTGGCTCCTCACACATGTGGTCTCCTTCACGTTCCTTTCCTTCTCCTCGCGGTCCCAGCGGATGCGAGGAGGCTTAGAGACGGCGGGCTTCTCTCCCGCCCGCCGCAGGGTCCGCGGGTCCCCGCCCCGCCCGGGGCGCCGCTCCCCCTGGGGCCGCCCGGGCGCCCTCCCGCCGCCGGGGGCGCTGTGGGCTGCAGCGGGCCTGGCTGCAGATGCGGTGGTGGCCGCCGAGCGCCTGGAAGGAGCTGCTGGACAGGCCGAGGGAGCCTCCGCCCGAGACCGCGCAGCCGCCGCCGCCATGGGTAAGGCGAGCGGGCCGAAACCGAACGCTAGGCCCTCAGTCCCGGGCTGAGGGCCGCGGCCAGGCGGGGTGGACTGGGAGCTGGGGGAGACGCCGAGGCCGCCAGTCGGAACTGGGGCCCGAACCCAGGATGGGCGGGGACTGCCTGGGACTCGGGGGCTCCCGGGGTCGTCATGGCAACGCGCCCCCTCCCTTGTTCCGGCCCGTTCCCGCCCGGGTTCTGAGGCATAGTGGCCGAGGGCTCGAGGTGCCACGGCGTCCAGGAGCGAGGACAGGGCCAGGCAGGGTGTCACTCCCGGGTCGGGGAGCAGGCGGGGAGGGGCGATGACTTTTCAGGTTTGGGGGTGGCGGAGGGAAGACGCATCTCAGGTTTTGGCCTGGGTGCCTGACGCCGAGGGCGGGAGACGGGGAATGCTGACGCGCAGGAGCCTGGGTGAGCCCGCCGCGATGGTCCTGGGGGGCCCCCAGGCCTCTGGGCAGCCTTGCTGGGGGGAGGGGGCAGGAAGAGAGGCAGGGAAGGGGCTCTAGGCCCCGGCAAGGTGCGGGCACTGGCCCTGGTACTCCTTGCGCGCCTGCGGCCGGGTTTGGGGGTCGCGTACGGGCCGGAGAAGTCCTGTAGCGCAGCCGGGGCGTGGCCGCGGTGTGAACGCCCCTCGGCGTGGGAACTGCCGGTGCCCAGCACCGATCTGCCTCCCAGCAGCTGCAAAACACCCTTTGTGTGGTTGTCGCATCGCACGTTAGGAATTATGATGGGCTGTGTTAAAAATGAGAGTTGCCACGGATTATGAAACATGAAGTGGTTTCACTCCCGAAAAATAGTGGGAGTCAGACCACGATGCAGATTTGAAGGAATTCGTGTGTGGACATTTTTCCACCAGGCAGTTTGGCCATAGCAGTTGTGGCTGTTTGCATTTTAGGTTGCTTAGGATTCAGTGTCAGGCTTCATGCCTAGCTATCTAGAAATCGGAGCTGGAATACTAGATCATTGGAGACTCTGGGTTTTTTGTTGTTGTTGTTGTTCAGTGAAGGAAAAACGGGCACATTGATTACTTGTAAATTTGTCAGAGATTATGAAATGTTATACTAAGTGCTTCGTTTTTCCACACCTTAGTTTTGTCATCTGTGTTTGTTGAAGGTATTCCCACCAGTCACAACAGTGATGAGATGATGGGGAAGCGTCTGAATTTCTAAGTAAACTGAGAATAAAATTTGCGGGAAGGAGGACAATATTTTTGTGAATTGAAAATATCTTACTTGATGATACTGTGTCTTAAAAATATCAATTAAAAATCAGGCCTTTTAGAATTTGCATCTATTAACTTGGTATTCAGACTGGCGCTGTGGGCATCCTCAACTGTGTGGATGGGTGAGGAACATTAATGTAAAACTGGTCTCTGCAATGATGTTGGATTCCTTTCTTGTGTTTTCAGCTACAAAAGACCCCACAGCTGTAGAGAGAGCAAACTTGTTAAACATGGCTAAACTGAGTATCAAAGGACTCATTGAATCTGCTCTGAGCTTTGGCCGCACTTTGGATTCTGACTATCCCCCCTTGCAGCAATTCTTTGTTGTTATGGAACATTGCCTGAAACACGGTCTTAAAGGTATCATGAGATTTTAAAAAATTAATTCATTTACATTGTGTGCATTATGTGTTCTTTTTTTCAGTAAGAAAATCATTTTTGAGTTACAACAAAACCATCTGGGGCCCTTTGGAACTGGTGGAGAAGCTGTACCCCGAAGCAGAGGAAATAGGAGCTAGTGTCCGGGATCTACCTGGTCTGAAGTAAGGAGGCCTATTACTTGTTCATCCCTAGCCTGTTTTCTGATCAATTGGTTCTTCTCTTTAGGACCCCTCTGGGTCGAGCAAGAGCGTGGCTTCGATTAGCCCTCATGCAAAAAAAAATGGCCGATTACTTACGTTGCTTAATTATTCAGAGGGATCTCTTGAGGTTAGTACTATTAAGTCGTGATCTTTTCATTTATTTAAAGTCCTTATTTTTTAAATTTTCACAGTGAGTTTTATGAGTATCACGCACTAATGATGGAAGAAGAAGGAGCAGTAATTGTTGGGCTGCTGGTTGGCCTGAATGTGATCGATGCTAATCTGTGTGTGAAGGGAGAGGATTTAGACTCACAAGTAAGTGAAAGTGACTAGTGCCAAATGCAGAGCTTTAAATTAAAAAAAACTTTATTTACTTCAGGTTGGAGTGATTGATTTTTCTATGTATTTAAAGAATGAAGAAGATATTGGAAATAAAGAAAGGTATGATTTTCATAAGTTATTTCACATATTGGACTAGCACAAAGCTACTTTTTTCCTCATTTAGGAATGTTCAAATTGCTGCCATATTAGACCAAAAGAATTATGTTGAAGAATTAAATAGACAACTGAAGTAAGTATTATGGATACTTAGCACATTTATGATTTGAATGAGTTTTTTTGTTTCTTAATTTCAGCAGCACAGTCAGCAGCCTCCATTCAAGAGTTGATTCATTAGAAAAGTCAAATACTAAGCTGATTGAAGAGGTATTGTCTAATGGATAAATGTATTTCATGGAATCTTTTTTCTTGCCCGTTTCTTAATTTTTAGTTAGCAATAGCAAAGAATAACATCATTAAACTCCAGGAAGAAAATCATCAATTACGAAGTGAAAATAAATTGATTTTAATGAAAACACAGCAGCACCTAGAGGTAAGTATAGACTGCTTTCAAGCAGACAATCTTTATAGAATGAAAAATTTTGTTTTCTTCCTAGGTTACCAAAGTAGATGTGGAAACTGAGCTTCAAACATATAAGCATTCTCGTCAGGGGCTAGATGAAATGTACAATGAAGCCAGAAGGCAGCTTCGAGATGAATCTCAGTTACGACAGGTAGGTTATATTAAAAATTACATTAGCAAGATAAAACCACCATAGCTTTTGTTTTTATAAATAGGGTTCTGAAGATGGCTTGAAAGAAAAAAATGAAATAATTGCCCGACTAGAAGAAAAAACCAATAAAATTACTGCAGCCATGAGGCAGCTGGAACAAAGGTACAGCATTTCCAGTCTTAGTTTCTTTTTTTGTTTTACCCAAAGTTGATTTGAATTACACCAGATTGCAGCAAGCAGAGAAGGCGCAAATGGAAGCTGAAGATGAGGATGAGAAATATCTACAAGAATGTCTCAGTAAATCTGATAGTCTGCAGAAACAAATCTCCCAAAAGGAGAAACAGCTGTGAGTATTTCACTCTCAGAAACAAATACTTGACTGAGCTTCTGTGTGTTATTTGTCATTCAAGGGTGCAACTGGAAACTGACTTGAAGATTGAGAAGGAATGGAGGCAGACTTTGCAGGAAGATCTTCAAAAGGAGAAAGATGCCTTATCTCATCTTAGAAATGAGACTCAACAAATCATTAGTCTTAAAAAAGTAAATAGTGGTAAAACTTTAAAAATTCTGTCAATTTCATTTTCTGTCTTTTATTGTTCTGAAGGAGTTCCTTAACCTCCAGGATGAAAATCAGCAGTTGAAAAAAATATATCATGAACAAGAGCAAGCTCTTCAAGAACTCGGCAACAAGCTTAGCGAGTAATTTCTTTTTTCCTTCAACTAAGTAGTCACTGAAATTTGGACCTATTTGTAATCTTTTTAGATCAAAACTTAAAATTGAAGACATAAAAGAAGCCAACAAAGCATTGCAGGTGAGTAGAACGTTTTCCTAAAGTGGGAAGGTCAATTTGAGCATTAATATTTTCTTCCTACTAGGGACTGGTTTGGCTGAAAGACAAAGAAGCAACACATTGTAAACTTTGTGAAAAGGAATTCTCACTCTCTAAGAGAAAGGTAAGGGAGATAAGAAGTGAGTCCAAAAATTTGTTTTTTTCCCTCTGATTTTTCTGTTTAATAGCACCACTGTAGAAATTGTGGGGAAATTTTCTGTAATGCCTGCTCTGACAACGAACTACCTTTGCCTTCTTCACCAAAACCAGTACGGGTTTGTGATTCCTGTCATGCACTGCTCATTCAGAGATGCTCATCTAACTTGCCCTGAGACTCCAGAACTAAATCCTTATGTATGAAATTACCTACAATGAATGTTATGATGTTGTATACAAAGGTAACCAGACAGCTCTCCTTAAGCGGCTTTCGGTCAGTATTTGGTACCAGTTTATCTTCTACATATTCAGCTCATGGAAATTACAAGTTATATATTTCCTTCCCCATTGTTTTTCAAAATGTATTTTCAACAGAGCATGCTTAAAAATCATGTAACTCATTAAAAGGCCAGAGAGCAGAGCTAACACAACTTGCCTTATCTTGTAAAGGCCTTAAAAATAAGGCTTCAGATTGTTTTTTTCTTCTGAATTCTGTCAATTTGGTATTTGATGGTGCCTGCAGTTCTCTTAATGCACTTTAAAGCTTCACAGTTCTGAAACTGGAAACGCATAAAACTTTTAAAATTATTAATATTCTAATTCAACAGATTTTCATTATCTTTGTAAGATTTCAACTATATTTATTTGCCCTTTCTTCTCCCCCTCTCCCTTTGCCTCTTGCATTAGACAGGGCCAATATTTTGTCCTACAAAATTTCCTCTTGGTCTCTTTAAAAATCAGTTATTGTCGTGCTTGCTGAAGATTTTCAGCTACAGTGGATTAAATTAAAGGGGGCATTATTTGGCCTCGGCCTCTACTTTTTTCCTTTTAATCTTGAAAGGAAGTTACATATAACCATCTTTCTTTTCCTGATTTATAAATCTTCCCATATGCTGTTTCATTAAATTGCTGTTTTTTTAAGGGGTGACTCAGACCCCAATTCAAAGATGAAAACACAAATCCTTCCCCAGAAAAAAAAGTATGTAATAGTAGGGGATGTTACAGGCTCCTTATAAAGGTCCTCTCCTCTAAGCATTAAAAGTGAGAAAAAAATCAGGACTTTGCTTTGGTAATGTATTAGAGTTCAGTTCAAAAAATTTTGTATTAACATTTTCATTGGAGTAAATTTTAGGAAGTATCACATTGTAGTGGCCTACCTGTATACATCCACAGTAAAATTTCACCATGTCCATTGAGCACCTCTATGCCAAGGGTGTTGAGATGATGAAATATACACTTGACCTATTTCTTTTTTTTTCGAGATGGAGTTTCACTCTTGTTGCCTAGGCTGGAGTGCAATGGCACGATCTCCACCTCCTGGGTTCAAGCAATTCTCCTGCCTCAGCCTCCCAAGTAGCTGGGATTACAGGCGTGAGCCACAGCACCTGGCCAGTACACTTGACCTATTTCAAGCTGACTCAATGAACACTAATCCAAGTTATATTGCTTATGGCATACTAAGAATTTAACTTGTATAAATTACCTCTGAATAGTTACATAAACACTATCACCATTCAGTATCCTATTTTTTACATTAATTTTTAACCATGCACTTTAAGTTTGTGAGCCTATAAAAAATACATAGAAAATTTATGGATTAAGAGCATTATATTTAGTGGTTAATCCTAGGTACCTCCCTGCCTACAAAGGAGTTCTTATTAATACTGCAGGATCTTTTCTTCATGAATATATGCTTCCATGAAATTTAAATTTTTCTGAATAGCCTAAGTATGAAATGAATATTTTACTTGAAGATCTATTTTTTCCAAAACCCGTAAATTTCCAGTCAGCTTTTGAGGTGTCAGATGTGACACAGATTTCTAGATGGTCTTTCTTGAATACTGACAGAAATGTCCTCAAGAGAGGATTATATTCTTGAACCATTTTGTATTGATAGGTGGGATGGGCTAACATTTTTATGATTACTGAATAAACAAAAAATGAAATTTTCAAATATGCTTTTTTATTACTGTGCTTAGAACAAATTTTAAAATGTGACTTAAGTTGCTTAAATTCCAAGGCTAATTTCATTCAACAAACCATGATTTTGTCATCCTTTAAGTAAGTTTCTCACTTTTCAAAACTCATGTATCAACACTGACTGACTTGCTTTTTTTTTTTTTTTTTTTTTTTTTAGGCAGCTTTTATGACAGCAACTTGCTCCATGTAGTTTTGGCTTATTTAAAAACTATACTAACTTTGGATTTTTCTGTTACAAGACTTTTAACAATCTGTATTTCGTGATTGTGAACTCGTATTCATTTTACTTTTCAAAAACAGACTTAACATACCATTCCCTCACCTAGCAGTACTACCACAATAATGCTATCATGGTGCCAGGGAATTACAATTGTAATTCTTCTAACCTATAATGTTTAAAAAATAAAATGTGAATTTTATGAACTAAATAAATATTTGGAAAATTAGCCTGCTTTAAAAGGGCAATTTTGGTTTCATTAATACTGTATACTTTTACTGCTTTAAGATGTTAAGAGAGTAATCCTGGGAAAATAAAACACATACAACTTTCAAAAAAGACAGGTGGTGTATGCCCTAATATTTAAATTG